TATATTTTTAGTAGAGATGGGGTTTTACCATGTTGGCCACGCTGGTCTCTAACTCCTGACCTCAGGTGATCTGCCCACCTCGGCCTCCCAAATTGCTGGGATTTTAGGTGTGAGCCACTGAGCGTGGCCTATTTTATTTCATTTTTAGGGTGGTTTCCCAGGCTGGCCTCAATCGATCTTCCCATTTCAGCCTCCCGAGTAGTTGGGTCTACAAGTGTGCACCACCTCGCTCAGCTGCAGGATACTTTTAATAATGAAGGGAGGCACCATTAGTAATTATGCCAGGGCAATAGGCACAAACCAGGCGAATCCATTCTCCTCTGTGTGCTCCCAGATAGCCATATGACCTCATTGCCATTCCTAAAACACCCCAGGCACTCTCCTGCCTCAGGACCTTTGCACTTCTTGCCCCTCTGCTAGGAGTTTCTTACCCAAGACCTACATGAGTTGTGTTCCCTCATCTTGTTCAGCCCTTTGCCCAAATGTCACTTTCTAGGTGAGGCCCTCTCTGATCACCCAATCTAAAATTGCGACCCTCCCCCTAGCTGAAACTCTCCATTACCCTTGCCTGGATTTTCTCTATACCGCTTTTTACTAACAGATACTTGATATATTTGTTTCGTTTATTGTCTGTCTCCCCCAGCCCCTCCAGATTGTAAATTCCATGAGAACAGAGATTGTAGTAAGTTTTCTACCCTAATATATTCCCAGCATGGAGAACAGTTTCTAGCATATATTAGATGCTCAATAAATATTTTCTGAACAAATGATTTTTTTTAAACATGACCTGCACTCCCTTCCAAATCACTGGCAGGCCATACGCCTCCTGTATAGAAATTCTGAGCAGGTGGCATTTGAACTGGGCCTTACAAGCCACTCTTCACCCCAAACAGGGAACATGGTAGCTGGATTATGTTCTGTTGGGCCACATCTGCATCCCAGGATTCTGCTGCAGCTCATTGGCTGGGCAGCCTCCATTGTGAGGTAGCTCTGGTTTTTTCCTTGCCAAAGACAGACAAGCACTGAGCCTGGCCCCACGTCCAGGCACCAGGACCTCCAATCCAATGGTGTCTTCTTCCTCCCAGTCACACTGTTCACTTTGCCCTACAGCAGCAAGGGCTAAACTAGGAGAGGCCAAAAGCCCAGGCAAGTCCTGGTTGGGCAAGCAATTGCGAGTGAAACTGAGGACCATCCTGACTGAGATGGGTCTTTCATAAGTCCCCCAAGAGCCAGGTGAGGCATCATCAACATCAGCCTCTCCTGCCACCACCGCTTCCCTGATTCATGCACTTCAGGCTTCAGCCAGCAGCACGCATCCTTGGGGTTAGGAGCCAGCATCTCAGGTCAGCAGCCATGGTTTCTCTGGAGAAAGACCCATCAGAGGCTCATTCAGAGCCTTAACCCTGAGCCTCTGCCACCTACCCACCGTGTTGAAGATGTCATTGCTTGGAAGGGACTACAACAGTGAGCTGAACTCCTTGGACAACGGACCTCAGTCACCCTCAGAGAGCAGCAGTAGCATTACTTCAGAGAATGTCCATCCTGCTGGAGAAGCTGGACTATCGTAAGTGGCCGCACCGCCCTTCCAGGCCTGAGTACCCTCTGTCTCCCTACTCTCCCCACCACAGGATGATGCAAACTTTGATCCACTTGTTGAAATGCAACATTGGCACAGGGCTCCTGGGGCTTCCCCTGGCCATAAAGAATGCCGGCTTGTTGGTAAGAGGCATCTGTGGGATGGGAACTAGGTTGCTCACTTCCCCCTTTCTCCTCTCCCCTCCAGGTCGGTCCTGTCAGCCTTCTGGCCATCGGGGTCCTCACCGTGCACTGCATGGTCATCCTGTTGAACTGTGCTCAACACCTCAGCCAGAGGTCAGAGGCCTGCTTCTCTCTCATTCCAGCACTAAATTATGCATTGTTTGTTCTTTCCCCCTAGACTGCAGAAGACTTTTGTGAACTATGGAGAGGCCACGATGTACGGCCTTGAAACCTGCCCGAACACCTGGCTGAGGGCCCATGCAGTGTGGGGAAGGTAGTAGTCACAGATGTTGTAGTAGTAACAACACAATTGACTTTTTCTTTTTTTTTTTTTTGAGATGGAATTTGGCTCTGTCACCCAGGCTGGAGTGCAGTGGCAAGATCTCAGCTCACTGCAACCCCCACCTTCAGGGTTCAAGCAATTCTCCTGCCCAAGCCTCCCGAGTAGCTGGGATTTACAGGTGCCTGCCACCACACCTGGCTAATTTTTGTATCCCTCTGTCTGCCTCTTCCTTTCCTTCCCAGGTACACTGTCAGCTTCTTATTAGTCATCACCCAGCTGGGCTTCTGCAGTGTTTATTTTATGTTTATGGCAGACAATTTACAACAGGTAAAGAGCCCTCTTCTGGGCAGAGTGGGGGAACCACACTGCCTGTCATTGTGCTTTATGTCAGATGGTGGAAAAAGCCCACGTGACCTCCAACATCTGCCAGCCCAGGGAGATTCTGACGCTGACCCCCATCCTGGACATTCGTTTCTACATGCTGATAATCCTGCCCTTCCTGATCCTGTTGGTGTTTATCCAGAACCTCAAGGTGCTGTCCGTCTTCTCGACATTGGCCAACATCACCACCCTTGGGAGCATGGCTCTGATCTTTGAGTATATCATGGAGGTCTGTGCCATAGGGAAGAAAGGATCAGGGTCAACACCAATGTGCTTCTCCCACTTTCTTTTAGGGGATTCCATATCCCAGCAACCTACCCTTGATGGCAAACTGGAAGACCTTCTTGCTGTTCTTTGGTACAGCCATCTTCACATTTGAAGGCGTCGGTATGGTAAGATTGATGGGGTTCACGCGAATGGTCCCTTTTCTTTCCCAACTTTTTTTTTTCCCTCCAGGTTCTGCCTCTCAAAAACCAGATGAAGCATCCACAGCAGTTTTCTTTTGTTCTGTACTTGGGGATGTCCATTGTCATCATCCTCTATATCTTACTGGGGACACTGGGCTACATGAAGTTTGGGTCAGACACCCAGGCCAGCATCACCCTCAACTTGCCCAATTGCTGGTATGTCCTGCCCACCTCAGGTGAGATAGGGATCACCTTTCACATCCAATTCATGTGTCTGCAGGTTGTACCAGTCAGTCAAGCTGATGTACTCTATCGGCATCTTCTTCACCTATGCCCTCCAGTTCCACGTCCCAGCTGAGATCATCATCCCGTTTGCCATCTCCCAAGTGTCAGAGAGCTGGGCACTGTTTGTAGACCTGTCTGTCCGCTCAGCCTTGGTCTGTCTAACCTGTGAGTAGCATAAAAGGGCACTCTTTACCCAATCAGTGATTCTAAATATCTCCTTTCATTGCAGGTGTCTCAGCCATCCTCATCCCCCGCCTGGACTTGGTCATCTCCCTGGTAGGCTCCGTGAGCAGCAGCGCCCTGGCTCTCATCATCCCAGCCCTCCTGGAGATCGTCATCTTTTACTCTGAGGACATGAGCTGTGTCACCATTGCCAAGGACATCATGATTAGCATCGTGGGCCTTTTAGGGTGTATATTTGGGACATACCAAGCCCTCTATGAGTTGCCCCAACCCATCAGCCATTCCATGGCCAACTCCACAGGTGTCCATGCATAATTATCTGTTTTTATTCTAATAGCTCTCCCTTCCTCCCATCCCCAGTTTGACTTCCATGTGGATGTTATATACCTTCATCAAATCCCAACATCTCTATATTAATTAGTGGCGTCTTTATCTTTCCAAGAGAAATGCAGATGAGAAAAGTTAGCACTGATGTCTCTCAGGCTACACCTCTTTTGGTTTTATATTTTTTGGATGGCCTTTTGTACCTCTGAACCAAAATTAGATTCAACTATTCATATTATCAGCCTCATTTTATGGAAAAGGGATGCCACTTACCCCAATAGCCCTTGAAACAGAGACCAAGCATAAATACAAAAGTAACTGTTTTCTCTACACTGCAGTAGCTGCCCTTAAAGCATCAGATTTAGAAAAGTGTATGTTGGGCGAAGGGAGTTTTCTATTTAGATATTCTAAGTAGAAGAGTCATAGACAGAACAAAAACAGAACTCAGCAGTAATTTTGTCCAACCACTGGCTCCGCCACTGATTTCCTACTGGCCCTCAGGCAAGTTCCTCCCCATCTCTCAGTCTATGAAGTGAACAGTTGGACTAACTGATTATTAAGGACTCTGTCAACTCTGATATTCTGAAAGTGAATAAAAGAAATTAACTTATCCACCAACCACAAAAACTGGCCATGCTAGTGTTGGTGAGGAGGTGGAGTAACTGAAACTCCATACCCTGCTATGTGGATAGAAAGTAGTACAATCAGTTTGATAAACATCTTGTAGTTTCTTTAAAACTTAAACATATACCTACCATATGATCCAACTATTCCACTCCAGAAAAAAGAAATATATATCCATAAAAAGACTTGTACAAAAATATTCATGGTAACTTTACTTATAAAAGCAAAGAAGTTGGAAATACTCTAAATGTCTATAAACAAGAGAATGGATAAATAAATTGTGATGTAGCCATACAATGGAATATTCCTCAGCAAGGAACAGAAACAAACTGTTGAAATACACAATAAAATGTATGAATCTTAAAATAAATATGCTGAATGACAAAATCCAGACCAAAAAAAGAATACAAACTGGATGATTCTATTTATATAAA